GCCCGAGTTATAAAAGAGAAAATCCGGAAACAACACAAATGTCCATGATAAAAAGAATGGATAATTACATGTTGATAAAGTTATGCATGGACTATTAAACTGCAATCCAAAAGAATAAAATAGAGCTATAAAATTCAATATGTATATGGTGTCATAGAAACACAAATGTGAGAAAAAGAAAGAAAAATACAAAATTTATATTTTTTAAAATTTGAAACAACTATATATGTGAGTGCTTAGGGTGTGTGTGTGTGTGTGTGTGTGTGTGTATAACCATATGTATATAAATGCACACATACGCACACATATAGAATGTCCCGGCCAGGCATGGTGGCTCACACCTGTAATCTCAGCACTTTGGGAGGCTGAAGTAGACAGATCACTTGAGGTTAGGAGTTCAAGACCAGCCTGGCCAACATGGAGAAACCTCCTCTCTACTAAAAGTACAAAAATTAGGTGGGCGTGGTGGTGGGTGCCTGTAAATCCAGCTACTTAGGAGGCTGAGGCACGAGAATTGCGTGAACCTGGGAGGTGGAGGCTGCAATGAGCCGAGGTCTCACCACTGCATTCCAAACTGGGTGACGAAGTGAGATTGCATCTCAAAAAAAAAAAAAGTTCTAAAAGTTGTGACTTGGGTGTGGCAGATTGTGACATACTGCCAGCTGCTAGAAATGCTGGGGCAGGAGGATTGCTTGAACTCTGAAGTCAAAGAACAGCCTGGGGAAAATAGCACATGAAGAAGAGTTTGAATCTCAGATAAAAACAACAAAAATACATCAAAAGTCTTTAATGTAAGCCAAGCATTCAGTCATCTCCTGTATGAGAGATTGGATCTGAGACGTGTTTTGAGTTGGTTATAGTGAAGGATGCAAGGTGTCAATTCTAGTTGGAACAATTTCCAGGAAGCCATGTTCTGCTCTTGACCAAACAGCCACTGGGCCTCATGCAAGGTAGAAATAGCCTGCATACGTCATCCTCCCATGATGTGGTCAGCATGTAAACTGCATGAGCCCCTCACAACATCCTGTGTGCTGCTGAACTGAGCTGGGGCGCAGCCGCCTGTCTGCACCGGCAGCACCATGTCGCTCATGGTCGTCAGCATGGCGTGTGTTGGTGAGTCCTGGAAGGGAATCGAGGGAGGGAGCGATGGATCATCCATCATGATCTTTCTTTCCAGGGTTCTTCTTGCTGGAGGGGCCCTGGCCACATGTGGGTGAGTCCTTCCCCCAAACCTTAGGTTGTCATCCTCTCTAAGGTAGTGCCTCCTTCTCCCCCAGGTGGTCAGGACAAGCCCTTCCTCTCTGCCTGGCCCGGCACTGTGGTGTCTGAAGGACAACATGTGACTCTTCAGTGTCGCTCTCGTCTTGGGTTTAACGAATTCAGTCTGTCCAAAGAAGACGGGATGCCTGTCCCTGAGCTCTACAACAGAATATTCCGGAACAGCTTTCTCATGGGCCCTGTGACCCCAGCACATGCAGGGACCTACAGATGTTGCAGTTCACACCCACACTCCCCCACTGGGTGGTCGGCACCCAGCAACCCTGTGGTGATCATGGTCACAGGTCAGAGGCTTTCTGTCTGGGCTTCTCACTGTACGCCTTCTGAACTCACAACCTCTCTTCTTAGGAGTCCACAGAAAACCTTCCCTCCTGGCCCACCCAGGTCCCCTGGTGAAATCGGGAGAGACGGTCATCCTGCAATGTTGGTCAGATGTCAGGTTTGAGCGCTTCCTTCTGCACAGAGAGGGGATCACTGAGGACCCCTTGCGCCTCATTGGACAGCTCCACGATGCGGGTTCCCAGGTCAACTATTCCATGGGTCCCATGACACCTGCCCTTGCAGGGACCTACAGATGCTTTGGTTCTGTCACTCACTTACCCTATGAGTTGTCGGCTCCCAGTGACCCTCTGGACATCGTGGTCGTAGGTGAGAGAATACAGACCTGCCTCTCACCCTTGCTCCCTGAGGAAACCACCTCTTCTCCTTCCAGGTCTATATGGGAAACCTTCTCTCTCAGCCCAGCCGGGCCCCACGGTTCAGGCAGGAGAGAATGTGACCTTGTCCTGCAGCTCCCGGAGCTTGTTTGACATTTACCATCTATCCAGGGAGGCAGAGGCCGGTGAACTTAGGCTCACTGCGGTGCTGAGGGTCAATGGAACATTCCAGGCCAACTTCCCTCTGGGCCCTGTGACCCACGGAGGGAACTACAGATGCTTCGGCTCTTTCCGTGCCCTGCCCCACGCGTGGTCAGACCCGAGTGACCCACTGCCCGTTTCTGTCACAGGTGAGAAAACACCATGCCTGTCCCATGTCTTGTAGCTTCTTATTGGTGTCTTGTCTTCCTCCAGGTAACTCCAGATACCTGCACGCTCTGATTGGGACCTCAGTGGTCATCATCCCCTTTGCTATCCTCCTCTTCTTTCTCCTTCATCGCTGGTGTGCCAACAAAAAGAGTAAGTCTCACGAAGCAGAAGCCAGAGAGCTCCGAGCTGTTTTGACGACTTCCGTCTTCTACAGATGCTGTTGTAATGGACCAAGAGCCTGCAGGGAACAGAACAGTGAACAGGGAGGTAGGTGCTCCTCAGCCCAGCCTCATGGCTAGCCCTCCCTCACTCAGCATTTCCCTCCCTCCAGGACTCTGATGAACAAGACCCTCAGGAGGTGACATACGCACAGTTGAATCACTGCGTTTTCACACAGAGAAAAATCACTCGCCCTTCTCAGAGGCCCAAGACACCCCCAACAGATACCAGCGTGTAACACGGAACTTCCAAATGCTGAGCGCAGATCCAAAGTTGTCTTCTGTCCACCAGCACCACAGTCAGGCCTTGATGGGATCTTCTAGGGAGACAATAGCCCTGTCTCAAAACCGGGTTGCCAGCTCCCATGTACCAGCAGCTGGAATCTGAAGGCGTGAGTCTGCATCTTAGGGCATCGCTCTTCCTCACACCACGAATCTGAACCATTGATGCCTCTCTCTTGCTTACAAATGTCTAAGGTCCCCACTGCCTGCTGGAGAGAAAACACACTCCTTTGCTTAGCCCACAATTCTCCATTTCACTTGACCCCTGCCCACCTCTCCAACCTAACTGGCTTACTTCCTAGTCTACTTGAGGCTGCGATCACACTGAGGAACTCACAATTCCAAACATATAAGAGGCTCCCTCTTAACACGGCACTTAGATACATGCTATTCCACCTTTCCTCATGTTGTTCCACCTTTCCTCAGAGTATCTTTCAGCCTTCTGTCAGCAGTAAAACTTATAAATTTTTTTTATAATTTCAATGTAGTTTTCTATTCTTCAAGTAAACATGTCTGCCCTCATGGTTTCGTCAATGGGACTCTTTTCTTGCCTA